GAAGAAACAGTAGGCTTTCTCCCCAGTACCACATGAAAAACCAAGGATATAATCTAAAGACAACCTTGACTTTTTGCTATACCAAATATATACCAATTCTATCTTACCTGTCTGAGAAATGCATGCTATGGACATATGAAGGTGATGATAAATCTTGGAAGATTAGGAAATAGGCTTCCAAAGCAGATAAAGGCAGGCATATGAAAATGAATAATGCAATCTGGAAGAAAGAGAATAGTCTGTTTCTGTAGGTTTACCCACAGCTATTTTAAATTTGTTGCTTCACCTTCTTCACCATCCCAGGTACTATATTGTACATTCCACTGTAAATGAGCAAACATTACACTGGCAGCAGGGACCAGCATCCTTTATCAAGAGGCAGTTGTAGCTCAAGAGTTGCATCTTGGTAGCATCAATACAGAATTTAAGGATTACAGAAGATATCTCAGTAAGTTACACTACTGGTTTGAAGAAAACTGTTTTGACCTCTAATTTTTTCTCTTATTCTAATCTTCCTGTCATTTTTTAAAGAACAAAAGATGGCCTGTGTTATCTTATTTGGTTATATGATTACATATTATTATGATCAATAACATATATTAAAACTTATTAATCAATGCTTCTTTAATTTCAGAAAGTTCTCTATACTTGGAAGAAAAATAAAGAACGATTTGCACTTCATTTCCTTAGCATGGAGTAGAGCATTAATCATTATCATTTTTTCATGCCACTAAATCTTTGCAATGATAATTCTTTAATAGTATTGGTCTACATCCACTAGATAAACATTATAGGCTTATAATGTGCCAGGCACTGTGCTAGACACTGGAGATAACACTTTGAATAAAACAGAAATGGAACTCCCATCATGGAGCTCAGAAATAACACTGAAATGCTCCTGGATTTTGAGCCAGCAATAACAGCAGGAAGAAAACTGCACTCAAAACACTATGAATTTATTTCCGCCATTTAAAAAAAAAGAATGAAGAAGGTATTTCAAATCCAGAAAAGATATTTTCTCATCATGATAGCAGATGTTAAAGATATTGGAAACAGTGCAATTTCTCCTAGTGTAGAAGGAGGAGGAAGTTGGTAGACACACAGCTGAAATAAAGGAAGCAGAAGCGCTCTGACCTCGTTCTCGTCCCTCAGCCTTGCAGCAATCCAGCAGTTGCAGTCGGGTCTCCTTTCTAACAAATCCTAAAGGGCAGCCATCTTGCTTCCTTCTGCTTCTCTACGAAAGCAGCCTAGCCTCCGCATCAATATTCATAAGGCAGTTTGACGTCTGTTCTCATCACTCAGCGGGGCCGGCGTCTCGGGGCGGCCGCGCCGAGGGGGCGGACGTGACTTGCATGCGAGCGGGACCCGGGCGCGCGGCGCTCGCGAGGAGGCGGCGGCGGCCGCCCAAGCTCTCGCCGCTGCCACTGCCGCTACCGCCGGCTCTCCTCCTCCGCCCGGGCCTCCTCCTGCTCCGCCCCGGCCTCCTCCCGCTCCGCCCCGGCCTGCGCCGCCGCCCTGGGGCCCTCAGCCCCGGCTCCCAGGGAATTAGCCCCCCGCACCGGGCGTCCAGCACAAAGGCCGGCGGCACCTGGGGCCGTACAGCGGGGCGCGCAGTGGAGACCTGGGCTGCCCTCACGCCGTGCAGTGGCGCGGGGGGAGTGGTGCGCCCGGACCAGCGCGGAGTAGGGGCCAGGGCTGGCGAGCGCGGGGAAGGGTGCAGCCCTCGGGAACCCCGGGGACCTCGGCGGGTCTCCACCCCTGGGAGAAGAAGCAGAGCAAGCGCGAAGGTTGGGGGCGAGGTGGGAGGTTGGGATGGCACGGGTGCCTGGACAAAGACGTGACATCTAAGATTTCCCTTTGAAACTTTTTGCTGGTCTGCACTCCACCACCACTTCGAGGTCCCGCGCACACGCCCCCGCGCGCACCCACCTCCTCCGGAGTGTACCCGCACGTGCCCTCGCTCTGGCCCCCGCCTCCACCCACTGGCACCTCTCCCCGCACCACACCTCCGCTTGCGCCCACCTTACCCTCAGAGGCCCGCGTCTCTATCTCCCTTTAGATCCCGTTGCCCGCGCTCTCCTTTCCCTTTTCTGTCGCTTTAATCTCATTCAGCAGAAGCGCTCCCCTGTTTCACCGAGGGCATGCCCTTAGTGCTTTAGGGGCCTGTATTTTTAAAGACCCGACAAACTGGGAAATTGACCGAGTTCTGTTTCTCCCCGCCCCGGCCCACCTTCTGTTTACTTTAGCCACGTGGGCTGAGTAGAAGGGGGCGTCTCACAGATTGAAATAGGTTTCTCACTAGTGACCCCCTACTTCTCGCTAGGAGGAAATAAACCTGCACTTTCAAATGCTTAAGTTGCCTCTCGTAAGAGCCCTTACTTTGAAGTAGTTTCCCCCCGTACAATTAAGTAATGAAGAAACCGACCGATACAGAGCTAATTCCGAATGACGGATGCTTGATTTTCCCTGACATTCGGAGCTCTGTAACTATGCTCTTCCTTTGACCGGAGTTTTTCTCTATTGCCGAGTAGTGTTACTTCCCCCTTCTAATGCTCCTTTTTCTAATCATCAACTTTTTATTTGAAGATGAGATGAAGAACAAAGCCCATATGAGTCATAGTAAGTATCATATTACGTCAGATAGTCGTTTTGTGTCATTTGTGTTTTGATTTCTACATTCTAGAGAGACAGTTTAATCAGTCCGTGACCAAAATCAAACAGAGTAAACTGTGTCATCATGGAGATCTGCCCAGGAAATCCCCAAAATACAGAAGGATCAGAAGTAGATGGAAATAATGTCATAGAACGTCTCTCACAACTGTGTTATAAGAATGACAGGGAAGCTACAGGTTACAACAGATTTGTGAACTCAGCCAAGCACAGTGGTGGCAGGGCCTAGCTGCTACAAAGAAGACATGTTTTAGACAAATACTCATGTGTATGGGCAAAAAACTCGAGGACTGTATTTGTGACTAATTGTGTAACAGGGTATTTTAGTTCCTGTTCTGTGGAAAGTGTAAAGCATTCCAACAAAGGGTTTTAATGTAGATTTTTTTTTGCACCCATGCTTTGATTGCTAAATGTAATAGTCAGATCGTGACGCTGAATAAATGTCTTTTTCTAAAAAAAAAAAAAAAGAATGACACATATTTGTTCTTCATTCTTGTTTCAC